GTGGAGGGCTGAGATCTAGAACCTAGGCTTCTCTGGGGGAAGGTTTTTCAGGGAAGGTAGTTTTTGAGCTGTAATCTTGTCCAGCCTTATTTTAGAGAAGAATGCTTCTGAAGAGCTGCCATTCTGACGTCAAAAAACTACTAAAACGTTGAACCATTGTGTCTCACACTCAGGTGATGATTGGGACTGCTCTTAACACAAGCGAGATGAAGAAACTGATCACCCACATGGGGGAGATGGACCACCCCTGGAACTGTCCCCATGGAAGGCCAACCATGAGACACATCGCCAACCTGGGTGTCATTTCTCAGAACTGACCGTAGTCACTGTATGGAATAATTGGTTTTATCGCAGATTTTTATGTTTTGAAAGACAGAGTCTTCACTAACCTTTTTTGTTTTAAAATGAAACCTGCTACTTAAAAAAAATACACATCACACCCATTTAAAAGTGATCTTGAGAACCTTTTCAAACCAGATGGAGCATTGCTTGCAAATTTTTTTTCTCTATGTTTGCATGCGCTCGTGTGTGTGTGTCCAGGCAAGAACACATTTTATAAAAATAAGAACACTTGGGCTGGGCATGGTGGCTCATGCCTGTGATCGCAGCACTTTGGGAGGCCGAGGCCGGCAGATCACCTGAGATCAGAAGTTCGAGACCAGCCTGACCAACATGGAGAAACCCTGCCTCTACTAAAAATACAAAATTAGCCAGGTGTGCTGGCGCATGCCTGTAATCCCCGCTACCCAGGAGGCTGAGGCAGGAGAATCGCTTGAACCCGGGAGACGGAGGTTGCAGTGAACCGAGATTGCGCCACTGCGCTCCAGCCTGGGTGAGATAGAGCAAGACTGTGTCTCAAAAAACAAAACAAAACAAAACAAAACAAAAAAAACCAAACCACTTTGGAAGTTACTCAGGCCTCTGCTCTGGCTGGACATAGTTTAGTCTATAACTTTCAACCCTTAACAATAATTAAATTCATCTTTGTTTAATTTCATAAATTTAAAAGTAGGGTCCTTTTCAGTTAGTGATTCTCAGCCCTGATTCACATTAAATTTTTAAACACGGGGGATTCTCTGCCCGGCTGGAAGAAAATGACTGGATGGGACAGGGGTCACTATTTGAAACATTCCTCTGTGCGGCCAAGGTCGCAAAATGCTGTCCTCGCAGGGGAACAAAAAGAGTTTGATTTCCCATAATTTGATGCTGTGATTTGGTTTCCTCAGGATGTGAACTGTAGAACATTCCAGTTACTGGCCTTGAATGGTTCTGGGAATATAAGAATCCCTGTCTGTCTTTTCAAATAGTTTTCATGGAACCTTGTCCTGTTTGAACTTGGCTGAAAATGGAAGTAAAGATGCCCTCTTGGGGGCCCAGAGATGACAGATGTGGCTCCCCCTGCTGCCCCCACCCCTTCTCCAGACTGTGGGCGGCTCCCCTTCCTGCTTTAGAATCCTTCAGATGGAGGAGGCAGTACAGTAGTCACTGTGCCATCGTGTCTGGCACTGTGCTGGCGTGGTCTGCAGGATCCCACTTATGAACTCTCCAGATTGGGAGCTGTGGCAGGATAACAGCCCCCAAGACAGCTGTGTCCTAATCCCCAGAACCTGTGACCACGCTGCCTCACGTGGCAGAAGGGACTCGGCAGGTGTGATTGAGTGAAGGATCTTTTTTTTTTTTTTCTTTGAGATGAAGTTTCGCTCTTGTTGCCCAGGCTGGAGTTCAATAGCATGATCTCAGCTCACTGCAGCCTCTGCCTCCCAGGTTCAAGTGATTCTCCCACCTCAGCCTCCCGAGTAGCTGGGATTACAGGTGTCCAGAACCATACTGGCTAATTTTTGTATTTTTAGTAGAGACAGGGTTTCACCATGTTGACCAGGCTGGTCTCGAACTCCTGACCTCAGGTGATCCGACCGCCTCGGCCTCCCAAAGTGCTGGGATTACAGGTGTGAGCCATCATGCCTGGCTGAGTTAAGGATCTTGCAACAGAGAGATTATCCTGGATTGTCTGGGTGGGCCCAGTCCATTGGGTGAGTCCTTCAAAGGTGGAGACCTTTCCCTGCTGGCCAGAGAGAGGCTGCCTTGCTGGTTTTGGAGATGGAAGGAGGTACCACTAGTCAAGGATTGCAAGCAGTCTCTAGAACAGGGATTCCAACACTCCGGACACAGACCAGTAGTGGTCCATGGCCTATTAGGAAGTGGGGTGCACAGCAGGTTAGGGGCCGGCAAGCCAGCGAAGCTTCATCTGTATTTATAGCCACTCCCCGTCGCTGGCGTTACCACCCGAGCTCCGCCTCCTGTCACATCAGCGGTGGGCATTAGATTCTCATAGCAGCACGAGCCCTATTGTGAACTGCACACACGAGGGATGTAGGTTGCACGCTCCTTATGAGAATCTGATGCCTGATGATCTGTCACTGTCTCCCGTCACCCCCAGATGGGGCTGTCTAGTTGCAGGAAAACAAGCTCAGGGCTCCCACTGAGTCTCTGTGATGGTGAGTTGTAGAATTATTTAATTATATGTTACAATGTAATAATAGTAGAAATAAAGTGCACAATAAATGCAATGCACTTGAATCGTCCTGAAACCATCCCTCCCCGACCCCAATCCATGGAAAAATTGTGTTCCGCGAAACCGGTCTCTGGTGCCAAAAAGGTTGGGGACCGCTTCTGGAAAAGCTGGAAAAGGCAAGAAAACGCATTCTCTCCCTCAGCCTCTGGAAGGAACCAGCACTGTGGGACTAATTTACATACTGTAGGGTAATAAATTTGTGTTGCTTCGAACCACTAAATTTATGGTAATTTGTTTGCGGCAGCAATGGAAAACTAATGCCTGCGTTATTCCTATTTTATGATGAAGCAGTTAGCAGAGCTGGGAAAACCCTGGCCTGCTGCCTCCAGCGTCCAGCCTTTCCCCCGGCCTTCAGGACCAGCAAGGGCGGGACACCTGCTTGGCGCTGGCGCGCGGCCCCTTTAAGAGCACAGGGTGGGCCTGGCGGCGTCCGCGGTTGCCTGGAGACCGGAGCCGGGTCTGGGACGCCGAGAGCCCGGCAACACCTCAGCCCGAGCCCGGCGAGGTCTCTGGGCTCCTGGAGCGAGGTGAGCGCCCCAGGCCGCGGTCCTGCCTACGCCGGGACAGCCATGGCGACTGGGTCCTGCTCCTTCCCGGCCGGACTGACGCGGCCTCCCAGGACCCGAGCACGTGCGTGATGGGCGAGGAGGGCCTAGGCCGGGCAGACCAGTGCAGGGAGCCGATTCTTCTCGGCTCACCGTAGACACAGGAGAGAGATGGCCTCTCCTTAAGCCCAGGAGAACAGAGGAAACATTAGGAAACGCACTGAGAAACGAAATTGGCTTGATTTGTAGTTCACTTATTTGTAGATCACTGACAGAAGACCGAAAAGCTCGTAGTAAAGGCCCCTCTAAATTTAGAGGTGAGAGCACCTTGGGCTAGGGGACCCAGGGGACGCCTGGCTAATTTATTTTTATTTTTTGTAGAGAGGTGGCATCTCACTACGTGGCCTAGGCTGATCTCCCTCTCCTGGACTCACATGATCCTCCCACCTTGGCCCTTCAACGTGCTGAGATCGCAGGTGTGAGCCACCACACCCGGCCCTGGTAACTAATTTTTCAGACTTTGTCAGGAGAATAAGTGTTTGGAGACGTAATTTTTATTTTTCAGATAAAACTCATCAGTGCTTTGAAACAAGCAGCTCTGAACCAAAGAAATCATTTGATTCAAGTAACCATTGGATCTTCCCAAGGCAATGGTGAAAGAAAAGAAAAAAGCAGACAAAAAAGGGGAGAAGTCTGCCCGCTCTCCCTCATCTCTCTCTGATAATCTAGACTTTTCCAAACAAGATGGCAACACCACTAGGCAAGAGATGTCCCCAGCTGGTGTCCCATTGCTGGGAATGCAGCTCAACGAAGTGAAACCCAAAAAAGACCGCCAAAACGTTCAGCAGAACGAAGATGCCAGCCAATACGAAGAGTCCATTCTGACCAAACTCATAGTGGAAAGGTGATTTTAATGGGGGTGCCATCGGGTATAACCATTACCTTGAATTACCTTTATTTCTTTGTAGCTATGAAGGGGAAAAGGTTCGTGGGCTGTATGAGGGAGAAGGCTTCGCAGCCTTTCAAGGCGGTTGTACCTATCGTGTAAGTTGCCCATTTGAGAACCTGCAGGAAGGAGTGTTTGTCGTTGCTTTGTTTTGTTTTGAAGGGTATGTTTTCAGAAGGACTCATGCATGGACAGGGGACTTATATTTGGGCCGATGGATTAAAATATGAGGTGAGGCATATAACCAGTTATAGTTCTAAGCTCCTTCTGTCACCCCATGGCCGTTCTGCTTCAGGGCGACTTTGTGAAGAATGTCCCGATGAACCACGGCGTGTACACGTGGCCGGACGGCAGCATGTATGAAGGCGAAGTGGTCAACGGCATGAGGAACGGATTCGGGATGTTCAAGTGCAGCACCCAGCCTGTGTCCTACATCGGCCACTGGTGCAATGGCAAGCGGCACGGGAAGGTGGGCGAGGTGGCCACGTGGAGGGCAGGTGGGATAGTTTTAAAGATGACATTATTTGTTTCAGGGCTCCATTTATTACAATCAAGAGGGTACGTGTTGGTACGAGGGAGACTGGGTACAAAACATCAAAAAGGGCTGGGGAATAAGATGGTAGGTATGACCACTGCCGCGCTTGGGGTGTATGATTGTTTTTCTTTGGTTTCTTTCATCCTAGTTATAAATCTGGAAATATATACGAAGGCCAGTGGGAAGACAACATGCGCCACGGGGAGGGGAGGATGAGGTGGCTGACCACCAACGAAGAGTACACCGGGCGGTGGGAGAGGGGCATCCAGGTACGCCCGGGCGGGGTAGCAGCTTATACCCAGCATTTCTGATGGCAGTGTGCTTTCTTTTCAGAATGGCTTTGGAACACACACATGGTTTCTAAAGAGAATCCGCAGTTCCCAGTATCCTTTGAGAAATGAATACATAGGGGAGTTTGTAAATGGATATCGTCACGGACGTGGCAAGTTTTATTATGCCAGTGGAGCCATGTATGATGGAGAATGGGTTTCCAATAAGAAACATGGCATGGTGAGTATAGACCTGGGAGGATCACATTTCAATTCTAAGAAATCTTTTCCTAAACTGTAAAAAGTTTTTCTGTCTGCAGGGCCGATTAACTTTCAAGAACGGGCGTGTGTACGAAGGCGCATTCTCCAATGACCACATAGCTGGGTTTCCGGATCTTGAAGTTGAATTCATCAGCTGCCTGGACCTGTCTTCAGGAGTTGCCCCAAGACTGTCCAGGAGCGCCGGTAGGAAGCATTCACCTGTTGAAATAAAATTCACTTATCCCCTGTGTTTGCCTTCATTCATTAGAACTGATCAGAAAGCTTGATGGCAGTGAAAGTCATTCTGTGTTGGGATCGAGCATTGAGCTGGATCTAAATTTGCTCCTGGACATGTACCCTGAGACAGTCCAACCTGAAGAAAAGAAGCAGGTAAAATCTTTTTGATTGGTATGAGTTGCATCTCTTAATCCACGTATGACTTTCTTCCTTTCAGGTGGAATATGCCGTCTTAAGAAATATTACAGAATTAAGAAGAATTTACAGCTTTTACAGCAGCCTGGGATGCGGCCACTCTCTGGATAATACCTTTCTGATGACAAAGCTTCACTTCTGGAGATTTCTAAAAGATTGCAAATTTCATCACCACAAACTAACTCTTGCTGATATGGACAGGATATTAAGTGGTGAGTGTTCCAGATCCTTCACATCTTTTGGTGTCAGGCATCCTCTCCAATTTTCTTATTTTAGCCAATAATGACATACCAGTTGAAGAAATCCATTCTCCATTTACAACAATACTTTTGAGAACATTTTTGAATTACCTCCTGCATTTGGCGTACCACATTTATCATGAAGAATTCCAGTAAGTACTATTTCTGGACCCTTGTTGGGGGACTGTAATCATTTTTCGAACGTTGTATTTTTAGGCAATTTATTCCGTGAGCAACAGCGGACGCTCTACTCTATGAGTTACATGAATAAGTGCTGGGAGATTTATCTCGCTTACTGCAGACCCAGTGCAGCGCCTCCCCACGAGCCTACGATGAAGATGAGACACTTCCTCTGGATGCTG